TTCACCAAATCAAAGCCAGTCACAGAGAATGGAGACACCTGCCCAGAATACCCACCGTCCAGGGAGATTAGTGTGCTTTGTTCTTCCTGACCGAGACTCACAACCACATTCTGAGGTCACTCGAGTGCCCCTGTCTCATACATTCCAAAGGAAGTTGAAGCTATAGAGACAACAGTCAGGGGCTGGTGGTGGTGCTTTTGGGGGTCTAGGAGAGCCCAAGGCCCTGATATTTTAAAATGTCCTCCTCGGCATCTCCAGCAAGTTGCCACTGCTGGTGAGCTTCACTGTCTGCCCCGTTGACACGATGGGTTTCTAGTAGGGGACGCCATTGATGGAAGGTCTGTGAAGACAATGCTCGCCAAACCCCTGACAGATGTCGTATCATTTGACTCAGCAACTCAGGGCGGGGCGGGGTGGGGGAAATTCATAACACAAATTCATTTATTTCACAAATATATGTTGAGTTTTTACCATGTGCCAGGCATAGTACCTGCCGAGTCAAGCCCTCGAGGAAAAAAAGCCCTTAATTAGTCAACGTTCGAGCTCACATTCTAATTCTCAACTTCGTGATTTGTTAATCCATCTTATAGGCGAAGAAAGCGAGGTATAGACAAGGAGCCGAGCTGAAACACTGGCTAGATTCCGGTAGGGGTCTGAGCCATCACTCCCACCTGGAGGCGCGGTCTCCATTCCTCTGAAGCCCTTTGTGCGGCCCCCTTCCTCACTGAGTTCTGGGCTGCGGCGGCAGCACTGTGCTCTAGCACTAACTCTGAAGCTGCCAGGGCAGCGTCAGCGGACAGATGAAAAGGTGCGGGGACATGCTGGCTGCCAGCCGGGGTTCCGCAAGTTCAGGTCTTGGGCGGGGCGTGGAGGGCCAGGCCCCGCCCCTCGAACGACGGCCTTAAGTGTGCGCACGCGCAGGGGGCCGCGCTTTCTCCGGGCGGCGGCACCGCCCACAGCCTGGGACGTCAGCGGCGCGCGACGTGCTTTGCTGTATAAATGCGGTGGCGCCCGGCGTAGGGACACTTCGGTCCTGAGCGCTTGGGAGTTAGGTTGTTTGCCGGCGTAGCGGCCAGCGCCTGAGCCCGCCCTTGATCTTCGCTGTGGCATGGCGGACGAGGGGAAGTCGTACAGCGGTAAGTGCTGGTCTTCGGGTCGGGAACTGGCTCTTCTAATTTGTGTTCCTGTTTCTAACTCTAGAACACGATGATGAACGCGTTAATTTCCCTCAAAGAAAGAAGAAAGGCCGGGGTCCCTTCCGGTGGAAATATGGTGAAGGAAACCGTAGGTCTGGAAGAGGCGGTTCTGGTATTCGGTCTTCCCGCCTTGAGGAAGATGATGGAGATGTGGCAATGAGTGATGCCCAGGATGGTCCCCGAGTACGATAGTGAGTGACCAGTTGGTCTGGTTTGAATTTAGTTGTGGTCATTTTATTCTCTGCTTACCCACAGCAACCCCTATACCACCCGACCTAACCGTCGGGGTGATACTTGGCATGATCGAGATCGCATTCATGTTACTGTGCGGAGAGACAGAGCTCCTCCAGAGAGAGGAGGGGCTGGCACCAGCCAGGATGGGACCTCAAAGAACTGGTTCAAGATTACAGTGAGTACTTTGAGAAAGTAGATGGTACAGTAATTCCCTTCTTTTCTCTTTCTCTCATTTCTAGATTCCTTATGGCAGAAAGTATGACAAGGCATGGCTCCTGAGCATGATTCAGAGCAAGTGCAGTGTGCCCTTCACCCCTATTGAGGTAAGACAAGGCCTGAGTGGCTGGCTGGCCAGTCCCAGTGTAATGCTCCTGTTTCCTCTTGTAGTTTCACTATGAGAATACACGGGCCCAGTTCTTCGTTGAAGACGCCAGTACTGCCTCTGCATTGAAGGCTGTCAACTATAAGATTTTGGATCGGGAGAACCGAAGGGTGTGTTTAAAGGGCCTGGCTTGGCTGGAGGTAGTTTTCTGTGCCCTCTGTGTCTTCCCTCCAGATATCTATCATCATCAACTCTTCTGCTCCACCCCACACTATACTGAATGAACTGAAGCCAGAACAAGTAGAACAGCTAAAGGTGAGGCAGGCTCAAATTAGATGTTTCCAACCCAGTGACCACTAAACCCTTCTTTTTCCTCTAGCTGATCATGAGCAAACGATACGATGGCTCCCAACAAGCCCTTGACCTCAAAGGCCTCCGTTCAGACCCAGGTATGGTTGACAGCAGTAGTTCTCAGATAGGTTCTTCCCTTTCCTTCCCTTCTGCTTCCTGAAGATTTGGTGGCCCAGAACATTGACGTTGTCCTGAATCGCAGAAGCTGTATGGCAGCTACCCTGAGGATCATTGAAGAGAACATCCCTGAGGTAAGGCCTTTGGCCCAGTATTAGGCATGAGGGGTGCCTCCTCTAAACTCTTCTCTCCTCACAGCTATTGTCCTTGAACTTGAGCAACAACAGGCTGTACAGGCTGGATGACATGTCTAGCATTGTTCAGAAGGCACCCAACCTGAAGATCCTAAACCTTTCTGGAAATGAAGTGAGAATTGATAGCTCGGCTATATTTTTGAATCTCCTCCCTTTGTTCCTTCCACCCTTTGCAGTTGAAGTCTGAGCGGGAATTGGACAAGATAAAGGGGCTGAAGCTAGAAGAGCTCTGGCTCGATGGAAACTCCCTGTGTGACACCTTCCGAGACCAGTCCACCTACATCAGGTCAGTTGTAGCCTGTGTCTCCCCTCCTGGGGACCTTCACCCCCTGGGAGGCTGAGCTAATGCATCCTGACCAGGGCCCGTCTGCGGAGATGTGCAGCCCTGAGCTGGAACCACCTGTCCTTTGAGAGGATCGCGTGCTCCCCACTTTGGTCTGTCTGTGTCTTCCAGCTTTGTCCTGAGATGTTCTCTCTTCTCTTCTGACTTGACTATCTGTTTGCTGGGTCTGTGGCCTTTCTCTTTCTTCCTGAACACAACCTTTTCTAGAATCTCCCTACCCTGTTGTTCCAGGAAAGGCATCTCCCCTTTCTACTCTAACCAGAGGGTATCTTGTACATACCCTATAGATGGGGTTGCCTTGTGCCAAGAGCCTGGTGTCCATGGGTTGAGGAAGCCCTCCCTACCTGGGACTTCCTACTGAGATGGGCCTTCCCTCCTTTGTACTGTGATGGCCCCTCTTGCCCTTGCGCCAAGAGGGACCCTTTTCTCAGGATCCACTTGCCCAGGGCTGTTGCTGTCCATGCTGAGGTTGAGGCCTCCTAGGGGCTGGTGGCATGCAATCTGTCTCTCTTGCCCAGTGCTATGAGCTGGGCTCTCCCTGAAGAAGAAACCTGGGTTCCCCAAGATGTGACCAGAGCTGGGGCCCCGCCAGCAGGCGAGGGAATCCCAAGGCAGGTGCTGGGCGTGGAGGCCACGGGGGCATAGGCTACCAAGGAGACAGAGAACTGACCCCCTCGGGGGCGCTGCCTCTCCCTCACTCACACACTGCACGTCACCCTGTTTGGCCCCGGTGGATGGCTGGTTAGCCAGAGACGGGTAAGATTCCTCAGGGAAGGAACAACCTAAGACAGGCACAGTCGCAGAGGGGCCATCAGGAGAGAACTTGGGGGCAACAGAGGTGGGGCATGGACCCTCACCCCCACAATCCTACAGGGGCCTGAACCCTCACACCTTCTGAGGGAGGTCTCCTGCCCCCATGGCTGCTTTGCTTCCCACGCCCAGTTCAGATCGGGACCCAGGTAGCAGACAGAGACCTGGCCAACAGCAAGTGCCCACTCACCACAGCAAGGATTTGTTTCTCATTTCTACCTTGGACCACAGGGATGGGGCAGCTGAAAGAAAGGGCTGTGTCAGGGTGTCTTTCTCCCTTTTCTCCCTCATTTTTCTAGATGCTTTTTTGCCTTGTAGTTCTTTCTCTTTTTCTTTGCTTTCTCTTTCCTTTTTCTGTCTGTCTCCTATACCTCCCCATCTCTCCCTTGCCCCTGCCCCATCTTGCCTTTTTCTCTTTTTCCTCCTTTTCCTTTCTTATTCCTTTGCCTCTCCTCTTCCTGAGCCCCACCTGCTCATCTCCCTGCCCCAACATCCTGTGCCATCCCTGTGGTGTGTTTGGGTCTTGGCCAAAGCCAGACCTGGCAGAACTGATGGATACCTGGTGAGGCAGCGGAGCCCCTGGGCTCCCACCCCATTCCCTCCTCCCGGGGCTGCACAGGTGAGTAGGTGGAAGGTAAGGGGGGCAGGGAGGGGAAAGAGGTCCTGGGCTTAAAGCCTGGGCTTGGAGTACTGCTCCTTGACACTCAGGGTCAGGCAGAGAGAAAAGAGACAGCCTTCAAGGCAGTCCATGTCTGGGTGCCCCGGGTCAGGTGGGGAGTGGGGGCCATTTTTCCCTGAGCACAGGCTGGGAGGGAGTGGAGGGATGAGCAGGATGGGATGGGCTGTCCCTCGGGTTTGGTATATTTGCTCCTAGAGCAGCCCAGGAGGCACGGTGGCTCTGAAGCATCACTCACTTCTGTCCCGTTCTTGACAGCGCCATTCGCGAACGATTTCCCAAGTTACTACGCCTGGTAAGTCCATAATTTTTTCATTCTAACAAGCACTACACTGTCAACTTTTACTTCCTTTCCACAGGATGGCCATGAGCTACCCCCACCAATTGCCTTTGATGTTGAAGCCCCCACGACGTTACCGCCCTGCAAGGTAGGAAGCATGGACAGAGTAAGAACTTGTGTCTTCCATGTTCCTAATACCTGTTTGATTTCAGGGAAGCTATTTTGGAACAGAAAACTTGAAGAGTCTGGTCTTGCACTTCCTGCAACAGTAAGTATCCCAGGGTCCCCCCTCCCCACCCCAGCCCATACTTTCTTTTTTGTTTTTCCCATAGGTACTATGCAATTTACGACTCTGGAGACCGACAAGGGCTCCTGGATGCCTACCATGATGGGGCCTGCTGTTCCCTGAGCATTCCTTTCATTCCTCAGAACCCTGCCCGGTTAGTATCACATCCCAGAATCTGCCCGGGACGAACACCACGTCCATTCCTTTTATTCCCCCAGAAGCAGCTTAGCCGAGTATTTCAAGGATAGCAGAAATGTGAAGAAGCTTAAAGACCCTAGTAAGTGTGTGATACGAACAAAATATGGGAAACAGCACCACTGAGCTTTCTCCTCTACCCACAGCCTTGCGGTTCCGGCTGCTGAAGCACACGCGTCTCAACGTTGTTGCCTTCCTCAATGAGTTGCCCAAAACCCAGCACGACGTCAATTCCTTCGTGGTAGACATAAGCGCCCAGACAGTAAGCTCCTGCTTGCGCCTGACAGAAGCCTAGTACATTGTACCTGATGCTGCTTCTCTTTCAGAGCACATTGCTGTGTTTTTCTGTCAATGGAGTCTTCAAGGAAGGTAAGAATCTTTAGAGTCCCGAGTTTGTAGCGACCCTAAGGTGTTGTTGCTGTTCTTATTGCAGTGGACGGAAAGTCCCGGGATTCTTTGCGAGCCTTCACCCGGACATTCATTGCTGTTCCTGCTAGCAATTCAGGGTAAGTATTCTGCTTTTCGCATTGGATACCAGGTCTAGCTTTTTAAGTGCTCTTTGTCCTCAAGGCTATGTATTGTAAATGATGAGCTATTTGTGCGGAATGCCAGTTCTGAAGAGATCCAAAGAGCCTTCGCTATGCCTGCACCCACGCCTTCCTCCAGCCCGGTGCCCACCCTCTCTCCAGAGCAGCAGGAAATGTTGCAAGCATTCTCTACCCAGTCTGGCATGAACCTCGAGTGGTCCCAGAAGTGAGTGCGGGGCATGTGTAGGATGGGGATGCTTCTTACAGAGCTGCCTGTTCTTCCACTCCAGGTGCCTTCAGGACAACAACTGGGACTACACCAGATCTGCCCAGGCCTTCACTCATCTCAAGGTAAGGTCTGGAAATACAGTGGCAAAAAGACTGCCTACCTCTACTGACCTTCATTTTTCTCCAGGCCAAGGGCGAGATCCCAGAAGTGGCATTCATGAAGTGATCGTAGTCATGCCTCAGAAGCAGTCCCCCCTGTAAATAGTCCTTGGATATTACCGTCTGGTTGTCGTCTGTCATCTCCTCCTGTCTGGCCCGAGGCCGCCCCGTGACTGTGACCGAGGGAGGGAGGGCTGCCTGATCCCTCTCCTCGCCTGCCTTCTGGAAGACTTCAGAAGATTGAGCCTCACTGGTGCCAGGAAGCCAAAGCTTACTTTGTAGAACTGACACTAAACTACCCGAAGGACTTAGGTGCTTTGTGTACTTAACCCCAGGACCTCCTTACTTTTTAATATAAAGAGTGATGTTGTATTTCGTGTTCTGCACTTTTTAATATAAAGAGTGATGTTGTATTTCGTGTTCTGCGTGCTGGATTGGTTGTCTC